CTATGTGCTAAACAGCGGGTTGGGCTTTTCATAAGGGATAGAGTTACACAATTGAATGCCAATTCATGAGATATGAAATACATTCAACTGTTTCTTAGGGTCAGATTAGGACACAAATGCTAAACAGTCTTCCTGCGCCTCCCCCTGGAGAGGAAATGAAATAGAAAATGAAATTGTGCCAGTAAACCGCTTAGCCGGGTGCCTGGGACATGGCAAACCAGTCCTGAAATAAATAACTGTTTTATTAATAGCAATCTTAGCTAATTAAAATAGATAGCGTTTATTGAGCGTTGGGTATCAGGCACGGTCCTAATTCTTTTAGATGTCTTTAGTTCGTTTCACTCTCCCCCAAACAATAGGGTGGTATTGATCACCTCCGAGCAGGTGAAATTGAGGCACAGAGAAATCCTAGTAGCTGGTAGAAGAACACGCAGTGTGGTCAAGCTAGCAAGGTGTTTGGTCCACTGCTATATCTACAAAACCCCTAACAATGCCTGGTGTATAGATGCTCAGTATGCATTTGTGGGATCAGTGATTCCGATGCCTGCTTCTTATAAAGTTTTTATTTAGAAATAATTACAGGTAAGGAGTTGCAAAAACAGTATAGTGGTCGCGAGTGTCCTTTTTCCCTCGGCTTCTCCCAGGGGTATCGTCTTACGTAACAATGTCCAAACAGGGAAATTGACTTGGGTATAATCCACAGACTCTATTCACCTTGTAAATTGGTTTTAATAGAAGTACTGGACAACTTGTAAGCTAATATCGTTGCTATGGTTCTCGTTCTCAGCTAAAACGGCGCTCTTTACTTTGTGCACCTGAACACTGCACACCGAGGGCGACCACCGCCCCCGAGATGCCCAGCTTCTATTCTAGAGCGCCGCGCCGGCGCCGAATGGGTTAACGGGCGGGGGGACACGCCTCCGTGCGCTTGCGCGGCGTCCCTTCGCCCCGCCTTCGCAGCGCAGTCACATGACCCGCCCAACCGGCGTCCGCCTATAAAAAGCTGAGTGTTGACGTCAGCGTTCTCTTCCGCCGTCGTCGCCGCCATCCTCGGCGCGACTCGCTTCTTTCGGTTCTACCTGGGAGAATCCACCGCCATCCGCCACCATGGTGAGTAACCCTGCCTCGCTGGTGCCCCGGAGCGAGCTGGTCTGAGCCTCCTTGTCTTGCCCAGGTGAACTTCACGGTAGACCAGATCCGCGCCATCATGGACAAGAAGGCCAACATCCGCAACATGTCTGTCATCGCCCACGTGGACCATGGCAAGTCCACGCTGACAGACTCCCTGGTGTGCAAGGCGGGCATCATCGCCTCGGCCCGGGCCGGGGAGACACGCTTCACTGATACCCGGAAGGACGAGCAGGAGCGTTGCATCACCATCAAGTCAACGTGAGCTCCCTGTGCCCTCTGTACCCAGGCAGCTGTCCCCCTGACGAGTCCCTCCCTCCATCAGTGCCATCTCCCTCTTCTACGAGCTCTCGGAGAATGACTTGAACTTCATCAAGCAGAGCAAGGACGGTGCCGGCTTCCTCATCAACCTCATTGACTCCCCCGGGCATGTCGACTTCTCCTCGGAGGTGACTGCTGCCCTCCGAGTCACCGATGGCGCATTGGTGGTGGTGGACTGCGTGTCAGGTAAGCAGTGGGTCCCCCTGAGGCACGGCCTGTGACAGCGCCGCCCTGTCCCCCGTGTCCCCAGGCGTGTGCGTGCAGACGGAGACAGTGCTGCGGCAGGCCATTGCCGAGCGCATCAAGCCTGTGCTGATGATGAACAAGATGGACCGCGCCCTGCTGGAGCTGCAGCTGGAGCCCGAGGAGCTCTACCAGACTTTCCAGCGCATCGTGGAGAACGTGAACGTCATCATCTCCACCTACGGCGAGGGCGAGAGCGGCCCCATGGGCAACATCATGGTACGGCCCTCCCTAGCTGGGTGGTGGGCTTGTCACGGCTGCTTCTCGTTTCTCACACTTCCAGATCGATCCTGTCCTCGGTACCGTGGGCTTTGGGTCTGGCCTCCACGGGTGGGCCTTCACCCTGAAGCAGTTTGCCGAGATGTATGTGGCCAAGTTCGCCGCCAAGGGGGAGGGCCAGTTGGGGCCTGCCGAGCGGGCCAAGAAAGTAGAGGACATGATGAAGAAGCTGTGGGGTGACAGGTGAGCCCCGCGGGATATGGTGGGGGATTCCTTAACTTGATTTGGCTTGGCCTCTCCTTGCCAGGTACTTTGACCCAGCCAACGGCAAGTTCAGCAAGTCAGCCACCAGCCCCGAAGGGAAGAAGCTGCCACGCACCTTCTGCCAGCTGATCCTGGACCCCATCTTCAAGGTGAGTGAGGGCTGCGCCAGGCACCCCGCCGATGGGCTTTCTTGTTTCTTGGTGGGGAATGTAGGTGTTTGATGCGATCATGAATTTCAAGAAAGAGGAGACAGCAAAACTGATAGAGAAACTGGACATCAAACTGGACAGCGAGGACAAGGACAAAGAAGGCAAACCCCTGCTGAAGGTGCGGCCTGGGCCCAGCCCTCGGGGTGGAGGGGTGTCTCATGCACCGCTCTCTGCCCCCGCAGGCTGTGATGCGCCGCTGGCTGCCTGCCGGAGACGCCTTGTTGCAGATGATCACCATCCACCTGCCCTCCCCTGTGACGGCCCAGAAGTACCGCTGCGAGCTCCTGTACGAGGGGCCCCCGGACGACGAGGCTGCCATGGGTACGTGGTCCCGGTGGCCGGGCCCTGAGATGAATAAAGCTTGCGGGTTTTCTCTGTCCCTCAGGCATTAAAAGCTGTGACCCCAAAGGCCCTCTTATGATGTATATTTCCAAAATGGTGCCAACCTCCGACAAAGGTCGGTTCTACGCCTTTGGACGAGTCTTCTCGGGGCTGGTCTCCACTGGCCTGAAGGTCAGGATCATGGGGCCCAACTATACCCCTGGGAAGAAGGAGGACCTCTACCTGAAGCCAATCCAGAGGTGAGCAGCTGGGTGATGTGCAGGCCCCTTGGTGCGGCCTGCTGCCGCCTTCTGCTTCTTCCAGAACAATCTTGATGATGGGCCGCTACGTGGAGCCCATCGAGGATGTGCCTTGTGGGAACATTGTGGGCCTCGTGGGCGTGGACCAGTTCCTGGTGAAGACGGGCACCATCACCACCTTCGAGCACGCGCACAACATGCGGGTGATGAAGTTCAGCGTCAGCCCTGTTGTCAGAGTGGCCGTGGAGGCCAAGAACCCGGCTGACCTGCCCAAGCTGGTGGAGGGGCTGAAGCGGCTGGCCAAGTCCGACCCCATGGTGCAGGTGGGCACGGAGTGCACCTGCTGGGAGCAGACACCCCTTTGGTGCTGACCCGCATCCCTTTCAGTGCATCATCGAGGAGTCGGGAGAGCATATCATCGCGGGCGCCGGCGAGCTGCACCTGGAGATCTGCCTGAAGGACCTGGAGGAGGACCACGCCTGCATCCCCATCAAGGTGAGGCGCCAGTGACCAGCCTTCCCCACGCCAGGCAAGAGTGGGACTTAACCTCTTTTTGCAGAAATCTGACCCGGTCGTCTCGTACCGCGAGACGGTCAGTGAAGAGTCGAACGTGCTCTGCCTCTCCAAGTCCCCCAACAAGCACAACCGGCTGTACATGAAGGCGCGGCCCTTCCCCGACGGCCTGGCCGAGGACATCGATAAAGGCGAGGTGTCCGCCCGTCAGGAGCTCAAGCAGCGGGCGCGCTACCTGGCCGAGAAGTACGAGTGGGACGTGGCTGAGGCCCGCAAGATCTGGTGCTTTGGGCCCGACGGCACCGGCCCCAACATCCTCACCGACATCACCAAGGGTGTGCAGTACCTCAACGAGATCAAGGACAGTGTGGTGGCCGGCTTCCAGTGGGCCACCAAGGAGGTGAGGCACGGCTCAGCATGTGCAGACCACACGGCCCTTGACGGTGGCTCTCCCCCTCCCCCAGGGCGCACTGTGTGAGGAGAACATGCGGGGTGTGCGCTTCGACGTCCACGACGTCACCCTGCACGCCGACGCCATCCACCGCGGAGGGGGCCAGATCATCCCCACAGCACGGCGCTGCCTCTATGCCAGTGTGCTGACCGCCCAGCCACGCCTCATGGAGCCCATCTACCTTGTGGAGATCCAGGTGAGGTCTACCCGCCCACCGCTGACCCTGCCGCCACTGACAGGTTTTCTTTCCCTTCTGGCAGTGTCCAGAGCAGGTGGTCGGTGGCATCTACGGGGTTTTGAACAGGAAGCGGGGCCACGTGTTCGAGGAGTCCCAGGTGGCCGGCACCCCCATGTTTGTGGTCAAGGCCTATCTGCCCGTCAACGAGTCCTTTGGTGAGTGCCTGCCCGGTGTGGCCTGCAGAGCCTGGCCCAGTGAGCCTCTCGCTTCCCTCTGCAGGCTTCACCGCTGACCTGAGGTCCAACACGGGCGGCCAGGCGTTCCCCCAGTGTGTGTTTGACCACTGGCAGATCCTGCCCGGAGACCCCTTCGACAACAGCAGCCGCCCCAGCCAGGTGGTGGCGGAGACCCGCAAGCGCAAGGGCCTGAAAGAAGGCATCCCTGCCCTGGACAACTTCCTGGACAAATTGTAGGCGGCCCTTCCTGCAGCGCCTGCCGCCCCGGGGACTCGCAGCACCCACAGCACCACGTCCTCGAATTCTCAGACGACACCTGGAGACTGTCCCGACACAGCGACGCTCCCCTGAGAGGTTTCTGGGGCCCGCTGCGTGCCATCACTCAACCATAACACTTGATGCCGTTTCTTTCAATATTTATTTCCAGAGTCCGGAGGCAGCAGACACGCCCTCTTAGTAGGGACTTAATGGGCCGGTCGGGGAGGGGGAGGCGGGATGGGACACCCAACACTTTTTCCATTTCTTCAGAGGGAAACTCAGATGTCCAAACTAATTTTAACAAACGCATTAAGAGGTTTATTTGGGTACATGGCCCGCAGTGGCTTTTGCCCCAGAAAGGGGAAAGGAACACGCGGGTAGATGATTTCTAGCAGGCAGGAAGTCCTGTGCGGTGTCACCATGAGCACCTCCAGCTGTACTAGTGCCATTGGAATAATAAATTTGATAAGGTGGTGACTCTGTTCTGCATTTTTCACGGTGTCTTCGCA